CCGAGAGCGCTTGCTCTGCCCAGATCTGCGCGAGTCTGGCGCCCGCGCTCTGAACGGCGTCGCTGCCCAGCCCCCTTCCCCGGGAGGTGGGAGCGGCCACCCAGGGCCCCGTGGCTGCCCTTGTAAGGAGGCGAGGCCCGAGGACACCCGAGACGCCCGGTTATAATTAACCAGGACACGTGGCGAACCCCCCTCCAACACCTGCCCCCGAACCCCCCCATACCCAGCGCCTCGGGTCTCGGCCTTTGCGGCAGAGGAGACAGCAAAGCGCCCTCTAAAAATAACTCCTTTCCCGGCGACCGAGACCCTCCCTGTCCCCCGCACAGCGGAAATCTCCCAGTGGCACCGAGGGGGCGAGGGTTAAGTGGGGGGGAGGGTGACCACCGCCTCCCACCCTTGCCCTGAGTTTGAATCTCTCCAACTCAGCCAGCCTCAGTTTCCCCTCCACTCAGTCCCTAGGAGGAAGGGGCGCCCAAGCGCGGGTTTCTGGGGTTAGACTGCCCTCCATTGCAATTGGTCCTTCTCCCGGCCTCTGCTTCCTCCAGCTCACAGGGTATCTGCTCCTCCTGGAGCCACACCTTGGTTCCCCGAGGTGCCGCTGGGACTCGGGTAGGGGTGAGGGCCCAGGGGGCACAGGGGGAGCCGAGGGCCACAGGAAGGGCTGGTGGCTGAAGGAGACTCAGGGGCCAGGGGACGGTGGCTTCTACGTGCTTGGGACGTTCCCAGCCACCGTCCCATGTTCCCGGCGGGGGGCCAGCTGTCCCCACCGCCAGCCCAACTCAGCACTTGGTCAGGGTATCAGCTTGGTGGGGGGGCGTGAGCCCAGCCCCTGGGGCGGCTCAGCCCATACAAGGCCATGGGGCTGGGCGCAAAGCATGCCTGGGTTCAGGGTGGGTATGGTGCGGGAGCAGGGAGGTGAGAGGCTCAGCTGCCCTCCAGAACTCCTCCCTGGGGACAACCCCTCCCAGCCAATAGCACAGCCTAGGTCCCCCTATATAAGGCCACGGCTGCTGGCCCTTCCTTTGGGTCAGTGTCACCTCCAGGATACAGACAGCCCCCCTTCAGCCCAGCCCAGCCAGGTACTGCACGGGGCGGGAATCTGGGTGGGGGCCTTCAATCTTCCCCTCCTGCCCTGCCCATCAGGTCTCCTACACCGCCACCATGCCATTCGGTAACACCCACAACAAGTTCAAGCTGAATTACAAGCCTGAGGAGGAGTACCCCGACCTCAGCAAACATAACAACCACATGGCCAAGGTACTGACCCTTGAACTCTACAAGAAGCTGCGGGACAAGGAGACTCCATCTGGCTTCACTGTAGACGATGTCATCCAGACAGGAGTGGACAACCCAGGTGAGCCTCCCCAGTGGAGCACTGAAGGGGCTAAGCAGCTCTGACCTCACCCCCACCCCTCCAGGTCACCCCTTCATCATGACCGTGGGCTGCGTGGCTGGTGATGAGGAGTCCTACGAAGTTTTCAAGGAACTCTTTGACCCCATCATCTCGGATCGCCACGGGGGCTACAAACCCACTGACAAGCACAAGACTGACCTCAACCATGAAAACCTCAAGGTCGGTGTCTGCGCAGGAGGGGAGGGCCGAGGTGCCTGGTCCTGATCTCCCACCCGCTCTCCAGGGTGGAGACGACCTGGACCCTAACTACGTGCTCAGCAGCCGCGTCCGCACTGGCCGCAGCATCAAGGGCTACACGTTGCCCCCACACTGCTCCCGTGGCGAGCGCCGGGCGGTGGAGAAGCTCTCTGTGGAAGGTGAGCGCCCCTACCCCGTCCACTGCTGGGGTGCTGCTGACCACTCCCTCGTGTGTCCCCATAGCTCTCAACAGCCTGACGGGCGAGTTCAAAGGGAAGTACTACCCTCTGAAGAGCATGACGGAGAAGGAGCAGCAGCAGCTCATCGATGACCACTTCCTGTTCGACAAGCCCGTGTCCCCGCTGCTGCTGGCCTCAGGCATGGCCCGCGACTGGCCCGACGCCCGTGGCATCTGGTGAGGCCCCTCCCCGCCCCCTGGCTTCCTCTCCTTGGCCTCTTGCTGCGGCACCTTACTCTAGGCACAATGACAACAAGAGCTTCCTGGTGTGGGTGAACGAGGAGGATCACCTCCGGGTCATCTCCATGGAGAAGGGGGGCAACATGAAGGAGGTTTTCCGCCGCTTCTGCGTAGGGCTGCAGAAGGTGGGTGTCTGCCCTTAGCTGCTGACTTCTGACGCTGACCCCTGGTCCTCTCTCTGAACCTCAGATTGAGGAGATCTTTAAGAAAGCTGGCCACCCCTTCATGTGGAACCAGCACCTGGGCTACGTGCTCACCTGCCCATCCAACCTGGGCACTGGGCTGCGTGGAGGCGTGCATGTGAAGCTGGCGCACCTGAGCAAGCACCCCAAGTTCGAGGAGATCCTCACCCGCCTGCGTCTGCAGAAGAGGGGTACAGGTACGGCTCCCACATCCTTTGCACCACGACGGCCTCTTCACGCCCCTGTCCCTTGCTCCCACAGGTGGCGTGGACACAGCTGCCGTGGGCTCAGTATTTGACGTGTCCAACGCTGATCGGCTGGGCTCGTCCGAAGTAGAACAGGTGCAGCTGGTGGTGGATGGTGTGAAGCTCATGGTGGAAATGGAGAAGAAGTTGGAGAAAGGCCAGTCCATTGACGACATGATCCCCGCCCAGAAGTAGGCGCCTGCCCACCTGCCACCGACTGCTGGAACCCAGCCAGTGGGAGGGCCTGGCCCACCAGAGTCCTGCTCCCTCACTCCTCGCCCCGCCCCCTGTCCCAGAGTCCCACCTGGGGGCTCTCTCCACCCTTCTCAGAGTTCCAGTTTCAACCAGAGTTCCAACCAATGGGCTCCATCCTCTGGATTCTGGCCAATGAAATATCTCCCTGGCAGGGTCCTCTTCTTTTCCCAGAGCTCCACCCCAACCAGGAGCTCTAGTTAATGGAGAGCTCCCAGCACACTCGGAGCTTGTGCTTTGTCTCCACGCAAAGCGATAAATAAAAGCATTGGTGGCCTTAGCTTTGTGCGATAGTTATTGAGGGAGGACGTG